CGGCAGGATAATCGCTTGAACCCGGGAGGCGGAGGTTGCAGTGAGACGAGATCAGCCACTGCACTCCAGCCTGGGCAACAGAGCCAGACCCTATCTCAAAAAAAAAAAAAAAAAAAAAAAAAAAAAAAGAACATAATGTCAGGTAGTGAGGCTGCTGTGGAAAACACTCAACAAGAGGTAAAGAGTAAAGGAGGTCAGGTTAGGAGCGGGGAAGGCAGTTTACCCTGAAGGGACACAGAAGACCTGACGAAGGTGACATTGGAGCCATGGAGGCCCACGGAGAGGGGCGGGGCAGGGGGGGAGAGCCGGGGCAGAGGGGAGAGCTGGGGCCAAGGCCCTGAGGCAGGAACGGGTTCCCTGTGTTGGGAACAGCAGGAGGGCCTGAACAGCCAGAGTGGAGTGGGAGGAAAGAGGGGTAGAAGGTGACATCAGGGACATAAATGGGTGCAGGGGATCACGAAGGGGTCCTCCTCCTGAAACAGCACCTCCAGATTCCCGGGGCTGCTTCTCTCCAGGGTGCCCCGCCTGCTTGGGTGAGGTCCGGATTGTAGCTGTAGTCCTAGCCTGACGGCCCCCCACCCTCCTCTAATGCCTACTTGGGGTCCCTGCACATTGACCCCCAGGCCTGGATATCAGGGCTCAGGGGAGATAACTTGGAGGTTCGCCCTCTGGAACTCCTGAGGATGACCTCCATCATTTGAAGTCGGAAACCCGGCCCCCAAACTGCGCTCTAAGTCCTCCTGTGACTCTGGGGGTGACCTTTCCAGACTCCCTGGGAAGGTGGGGGGGGGGGGGTGGTCCTCAGAGCCCCAGCGGGGTCGGAGACACACAGACCACCCTCCCCGTTCCCAGAAGTCGCGGTCCCTGCGCCACCCGGAGAGGCCGGTGCAGCGGGCGCCTCCCGGGCCGCTGCGGCAAAGGCTGGGCGGCCGCGCCTTCCCCCCGCGGTGATTCATCCCGCCCCCTCCCTCTCCTCCCTCGTCCCTCCCTAGGCCGCCGCCGCCGCCGCCGCCGCCGCCGCTGCAGTGCGCAGGAGACCGCGGTCCGCGCCCGAGCGCGCCCGAGCCGGAGCGGGACCGGGGTCGGTGCACCTAGCGGATGTGCCCGGCTGCGCGCGCCAGCGCAGCAGCCCGAGCAGCGGCCGCCGCCCGCGCGGCGGGGATGCCCGGACGCCGGGCCCCGGGGCTGGGCCCCCGGCGGTAACCGGAGCGGGGGGGCCGCGCCCCCCCTCCTCCCCCCTCGCCGGTCCCAGAGCCGCAGCTGCTGCGCCCGCGCGCTCCCGGGGACATTCTAACCGCCGCCAGGTCCCGCCGCCTCTCGCCCCGCTATTAATACCGGCGGCCCGGGAGGGGGGCGCAGCACGCGCCGCGCAGCCATGGGGAGGCTGCTGGCCTTAGTGGTCGGCGCGGCACTGGGTGAGTGCGCGGGGGGCGCGCGCGGCCGGGGGCTCTGCCTGACCTGAGCCTGCTGTCCCCACAGTGTCCTCAGCCTGCGGGGGCTGCGTGGAGGTGGACTCGGAGACCGAGGCCGTGTATGGGATGACCTTCAAAATTCTTTGCATCTCCTGCAAGCGCCGCAGCGAGACCAACGCTGAGACCTTCACCGAGTGGACCTTCCGCCAGAAGGGCACTGAGGAGTTTGTCAAGGTGTGCGGGTGCCGGGAACGGGCATGGGAGGGAGTGACACCTTCCCCTCCCTGGCTACCCCTAGATCCTGCGCTATGAGAATGAGGTGTTGCAGCTGGAGGAGGATGAGCGCTTCGAGGGCCGCGTGGTGTGGAATGGCAGCCGGGGCACCAAAGACCTGCAGGATCTGTCTATCTTCATCACCAATGTCACCTACAACCACTCGGGCGACTACGAGTGCCACGTCTACCGCCTGCTCTTCTTCGAAAACTACGAGCACAACACCAGCGTCGTCAAGAAGATCCACATTGAGGTAGTGGACAAAGGTGAGTCGGGTGCTGCCTGCCCCTTTACCGTCACCCACCGGAGAGCCAGATGGAGGGACAGATGGCAGGCAGTGGACAGGACAGGCTGGCTCTGTGCCTGGCCAGCCAACCGCCCACAGCAGCGGGCTGAGGGGGAGGGGAGCAGCCCCTCCTGCCCACTCCAGCTCTGGCCTCTGTTTCTCTCCAGCCCACGGAGAGGTCAAAGCATGCCTGTCCCCCACAGACGCTCCGGGTACAGAACCCAGCTCTGTCACCTGTGCTGTATGACCTCTGGCAGGTGCCTTCTGTCTCTGAGCCAAAGGGTTGTCCTGGGCTTGCCCGGGATAATAATCCGATGTGTTTCTCGGGGTGTGGTTTGAGCCATTCTTCCATCATGGGGTTCATGAGGATTGAGCAGCTGCAGGCACACGCCTGGCTTCCAGCAGAGCCTTGCAGGTGGTGGCGAGGGTGGCGGTTCTTACTGTTCGAGTAGCTCAGCCCTGCTGCCCTCTGTGGTGATGAGGCAAGAGAGCGTGCCACCTAGAGCAGAGTTCCGCACACCCCTCTGCACTCCTGCCCCGGGGGAGCCGCGCTGGCCTGCAGTCTCACTCAACACCTCTGGGGCGGGCCTAGGGGTCCTTTCTAAAGCTCTCAGGTGAGGCAGTGAAGGGCCACAGGTGCGGGGCCCACCCTCTGAGCAGCAAGGGCCTACAGCGCTTTTGAACGTCTCATCATTTTGCCTCAGCCACCCTGGACCCCTTTTCTGAGGGAGGTCCGCCCCTTCTCTGATCCATCTTCTGCTCAGCATCAATTGCAATTGTCCAGCGCCCTGTGGCCACTGGCTTAGAGTTGGGGAAACAGCCCAGGCCTTGAAGCAGCTACAAGCCGTGGCAGAAAGGTCTCTCAGGGCCACGGCACACACATCCTCATGGGCAACACGCACTGCCCATCTTTTCTGTGAGATGGGTGCCGGCCTCAGTGCCTTACACGGAGTCCCTTAGTGAATCCTCTCCCCACCCTCTGGGGTAGGGGCTCTTCCTATCCCCATTTTACGGATGAGAAAACCAAGGCTCAGGGAGGGAAGGTTATGTGGCCAAGGTCATGTGATTGGGAGCTGGACTTGAATCCAGAGGAGCTTGGGTGACTGTGTTTCTGTTCTTGGCATGATTCACTGTACTCTGTGATCAGCCAGAGCCTGTGGGTTTCTTTTTATAATTAGCATTTTTACGTTTATTGTCAAATTGGTGTAGCAGAATGCAATTCAGCAGGCATGTCTGAGCCACTCTGGTGTTTGTCACGATGCTGGGGGGTGGGGGTCACCCGCAGACATGGATGATGGAGCCCCGCCTGCGGAGTTGCTGTGACAAAGATGCCTGCGGTACTGGGACTTTACAAAACCTGTGTTATTGCTCTTGCAAATCTGCAGAGGTGAGATGGGGAGAGGGTGGGAGGCTCCAGGGCACTGTTCAGCCACCCAGGTTCTTTCCATCTTGTTGTTTGGCAGTTGGCCAGGGTGTTGTGTCCTCTGTACGCCGTGACCCAATAGAGCCTCTTTTTTTTTTTTTTTAAATTTAGATTTTTATTTTTTGAGACGGAGTTTTGCTATTATTGCCCAGGCTGGAGTGCAATGGCGTGATCTCGGCCCACTGCAACCTCTGCCTCCCAGGTTCAAGTGATTCTCCTGCTTCAGCCTCCCGAGTAGCTGGGATTACAGGCATGTGCCACCAAGCCCAGCTAATTTTTGTATTTTTAGTAGATATGGAGTTTCCCCACATTGGCCAGGCTGGTCTCGAACTCCTGACCTTAGGTAATGATCCACCTGCCTTGGCCTCCCAAGGTGCTGGGATTACAGGTGTGAGCCACTGCGCCTGGCCTGAGCCTCTCTTTTTTAGGATTGCCCACTGTATGACACTACATCCCACAGCCTGTGCTATTACCAGCATTTACCATCATATGCAGTTCCTTATGTTGGCCCTGCAGAGTTTGTGTTTTCTGCACTATCCACCCAGTTCTAGTGTTTTTTACCCACCATATGTAGTATTGCCTTTTAAACATTACCCACTATATTATAGTATTTTATATTACCCACTATAGGATATTTTATATTACACAATATATTTTACTATCATAATATTGCCAAACACAACAGTTTTTTGTTTTTTGTTAAAGAGACCAAGTCTTGCTCTGTTGCCCAGGCTGGGATACTGTGGCGTGATCATAGCCCACTGCAGCCTCGAACTCCCGAAATCCAGCGATCCTTCTGCTTGAGCCTCCCACGTAGCTGGGACTACAGGTGTGAGCCACTACGCCCGGCAATTTTTTTTTTTTTTGTAGAGACTGGATCTTGCTATGTTGCCCAGGATGGTCTTGAACTCCTGGCCTCAAATAATCTTCCCTCCTTAGCCGCCGTAAGTGCCGAGATTACAGGAGAGAGCCTCCGCGCCTGGCCTACAGTATTTTTATTATAATCCATCATACTAGCGTATTTTTAACGTTCCCCACCATGGCGGGTATTTTTATTACCCACCATGCTATGCTATAGTATTTCAAAAATTAATCCTATTGTAGCATGTAAAAATATTCCATTCTATACCATACTATATTCATCATTACCTCTGATACTACAGTATTTTTAACATGACTCATTGTGCTATTGTATTTTTTCATTACCCACAATACCACAATATTACTGTATTTGTTAGCACTGCCTGCCATTCCTTATTATTATTATTTTTGCAATGGAGTCTCGCTCTGTCACCCAGGCAGGCTGGAGTGCAGCAGTACAATGTCGGCTCACTGCACCTCCCGGGCTCAAGCGATTCTTCTGCCTCAGCCTCCCAAGTAGGTGGGATTACAGGTGCACGCCACCATGCCCAACTAATTTTTGTACTTGTAGTACAGACGGGGTTTTACCATGTTGGCCAGGCTGGTCTCGAACTCCTGACCTCAGGTGATCCACCCACCTCAGCCTCCCAAAGTGCTGTGATTACAGGCGTAAGTTACCATGCCCAGCCTATTATTATTATTATTATTATTATTATTATTATTTCAAGTTAGAGTCTCACTCTGTCACCCAGGCTGGAGTGCAGTGGCACGATCTTGGCTCACTGCAGCCTCCATCCACCTCCCGGGTTCAAGCGATTCTCCTGCCTCAGCCTCCGAAGTAGCTGGGATTACAGGCACGCGCCACCACGCCCGGCTAATTCTTTTGTATTTTTAGTAGAGACAGGGTTTCGCTATGTAGACCAGGCTGGTCTCGCACTCCTGGCCTCCAGTGATTCACCCACCTTGGCCTCCCAGAGTGCTGGAATGACACGTATGAGCCACCACACTGACCTTTTTATTATTTTTATCCACCATCTCGCTGCAATTTCAGTATTGCCCATCGACCTATATTGCCTCCTGGTAATGACCCCTGAGGAATGAGCCATGCCATTTCCATAGGTGGAGGCGACGGGTCATGGTGGTGAGAACTTCACTGACCTGGAAGAGGTGGAGAAGATGCTGGGAAGCTGCTGAGGGCTGCCCACCTGTGTTAGGAGAAGGCAGATGGGGACCCATGGGGACAGTAATACTATTTTGGATCCACACAACGGGAGTGGAAAATGCCTTGAGGCACAGCAGCGTCTGAGGCGGGTGAGAAATCCGGCCTGCAGAGTCGCGGCTGGCCTTCAGATCTGCGGGCTGCCTGTGAGATGCCGTGTTACCTAAATCCATTTGGGCACTGAGTTCCAGGAGTGGGGGCAAGAATTCCGATGACGGGGCTTTATCCGGTGCGCATCCAGCTCAGAGTGGTTCCTGAGACCAGCCACCATGGGCAGCCAGGATGTGCTCATCCTTGAGGCTTTCCGAGGCATCAAGGAGATGGTTGGATAAAGAATTTAGCACAGAGCTTGACTGATGGCAGGCGCCCACAACATGAGACACATTAATAATGTGTGTGGAGGCCAGGTGTAGTGGTTCATGCCTGTCACCCCAGCACTTTGGGAGGCAGAGGTGGGAAGATTTCTTGAGGCCAGGAATTCAAGACCAGC